TTCCTGCTCTGTGCACAGACCATCCTCTCCTGCACAGCCTCCAGCCTTAACATGGTGCCCTCCTTGAGGCTCCAACAGAGCAAAGCCTGTGCCTCCCACCCCACCCCCCCGGCACCCGTCAACTCTGGGGGCAACTCCAGGAGAGGCCTGCGGGCCTTGCCCTGCTGAGAACCACATCCTACACCTATGTGGAACAGGGTTCCTGGGGGGCCCCACAGGGCCCTTAGCCTGTCACACTCACACTGGGGCTCAGATACCCAGCAGGGTTAGCTGCGCACGGCAGCCCTGGAGTCGGATGCCAAGGCCCTGGCTTCCAGAGCCCCGCTAGCAGGCACACGGCCACCACTGCACTTGTGAGAGCCTCTGCACCAGCAAAGCAGTGCACACGGATCACTGCATTGGCGACCATGGCGGTAGGCCTCCCGTGTGCCCAGGGCACAGGATGAGAAGTCCTTTGGAATGCCCCTGTGAGTACAGCATCCTCAGGGAGGAACCATGGAACTCGGAGTATGTATTTGCCTAGACCTGACAGAATCCTTGCAGGGTTTCAGCTTCTGGTGCAGATGAATTCCACCTCAGCAACGTACCAGTCGACTTTAGTCCCACGCACCCGCCCTGCCCCAATCCCCCCAAGCCACCGCTGCTGCCCTCGCCCCAGCAGCAGCGCTGGTCCCTCTCTCTCCCCTCTGGATCCGCAATATTCAGTACCATCAGCCTAGCCTGCCTAATGAAGTGAGATGTTTCATGTGTTCCCTGTGGGTTAGTTAATGTCTTGCCACACTCAGGATGCCAGTTAGGGTGTAGGTCTTCCATGCCCACAATTGCAAAGGGCTCACAGTTCGCGTGTGCCTTAATCCACCGCGGCCCGCCACGTGGCACAAGCGTGGTCTCGGAAGAGTTACCGCGAGATGATGGAGCCGCAGGCCTGCTGGGGCGGAGCGGCCTCAGGACACGCCCACAGCCTTTGCAGTAACTGGCTGACGCCCACCGCCTTCGCAATGATTGGCCGCTGGAGGTAGGCGGGATTTCCGGGCACGGCTTCCGGCGTCCTTCCCTCTCAGGGAAGCTCCAGCTGTCCCTCCCGCAGTTGGCCCTGTGGTGTTCCGAAGCCGGTTACGTACGGCCTGAGGGCCAGGCGAACCTCAGGCTCTTTGTCCTACTAAAAAGCGCAGGTATTTTCTGTTTCTCTGGACAGCTGGGTCTCTCTAAATATAGATAATTTTTTACCATTTACAGCACAATGGTAGAAGCAGATCATCCTGGCAAGCTTTTCATTGGTGGCCTCAATAGAGAAACCAATGAGAAGATGCTTAAAGCAGTATTTGGGAAACATGGTCCCATATCAGAAGGTAACTCTTAAAACCGTGTGTGTGTGTGTGTGATATGAATGTAAAATGTTTTCATATATTTTAGTTCTTTTGATAAAGGATCGAACCAGCAAATCCAGAGGCTTTGCATTTATTACTTTTGAGAACCCTGCAGATGCTAAGAATGCTGCCAAAGATATGAATGGAAAGGTAAGAGTCCCTTATTACTAATATTCTAACTCGGTGTTATTGATAGTACCCTTAATACTTCTAGTCTTTGCATGGAAAAGCAATAAAAGTAGAACAAGCCAAGAAACCATCTTTTCAAAGTGGTGGTAGGCGGAGACCACCAGCTTCTTCGAGAAACAGAAGCCCTTCAGGAAGTCTGAGATCTGCAAGAGGAAGCCGTGGAGGAACAAGAGGGTGGCTTCCCTCACAAGAAGGGCACCTGGGTAATGTTTTAAAATATAAAGATGGAACCATAAGTTAACTAAAAAGATTTTGTTTGAAATACAGATGATGGTGGATACACTCCTGATCTCAAGATGAGTTATTCTAGGGGACTCATTCCAGTTAAAAGAGGTCCATCTTCAAGAAGTGGAGGTCCTCCTCCGAAAAAATCTGCTCCTTCTGCTGTGGCAAGAAGCAATAGTTGGATGGGAAGCCAAGGTAAATGCTGCCTGACAGAAAGACCGTAGTTTTTACGTAATGTTCCATCATTTGAATGTTAAAGGTCCCATGTCACAAAGAAGAGAGAATTATGGAGTTCCTCCACGCAGAGCGACAATATCTTCCTGGAGAAATGATCGCATGTCAACAAGACATGATGGTTATGCAACTAACGATGGGTAAAGGAAAAATTAAAAAGCACAGTTGATTTTTAAAATTTGTTGCTTAAACTTATGCACACAGAAATCATCCAAGTTGCCAAGAAACGAGGGATTATGCTCCACCATCTAGAGGCTATGCATACCGTGATAATGGTCATTCTAATCGGGATGAACATTCCTCTAGAGGATATAGGTACTGTAACTTTTTCTGAATTTGTCAAATAGTTAAAATTTGTTGCTTAAACTTATGCATACAGAAATCATCGAAGTTCCCGAGAAACTAGGGATTATGCTCCACCATCTAGAGGCCATGCATACCGTGATTATGGTCATTCTCGTCGGGATGAAAGTTATTCTAGAGGATACAGGTACTGTAACTTTTTGTGGATTTGTCAAATAGTTAAAATTTGTTGCTTAAACTTATGCATACAGAAATCGTCGAAGTTCCCGAGAAACTAGGGAGTATGCTCCACCATCTAGAGGCCATGGATACCGTGATTATGGTCATTCTCGTCGACATGAAAGTTATTCTAGAGGATATAGGTACTGTAATTTTTCTGGATTTGTCAAATAGATTAAAATTCCTTGCTTCAACTCGTGCACGCAGAAATCATCCAAGTTCCCGAGAAACCAGGGATTATGCTCCACCACATAGAGACTATGCATACCGTGATTATGGTCATTCTAGTTGGGATGAACATTCCTCTAGAGGATATAGGTACTAACATGTTATCTGGATTTATCAAATGGAATTGAAAAGACTTTTTTTTTTTTCAATTTAGTTATCATGATGGCTACGGTGAGGCCCTTGGTAGAGATCATTCTGAACATCTAAGTGGAAGTTCTTATAGAGATGCACTTCAGAGATACGGTAAGGGTCCAGGATGGATTTGTAAATTACAGGTCTGCCTCACCATAAAACGTTTATTTTTTAGAGGAATAGTACAGGTCAAAGGAAATCATTAGATGTATTGATACTAAAGTTTAAGACATCCGGAACATTCTATGTGAAGCATTCTGTGACTGAAGAGGATAACGGTAATGAAAACTTTTTTTTTCACCTAAATCAGAAGTGAACCAGCTAAGTTTCTCAGGTGCGTAGCATAATGAATTTAAATGTTCGTAGTTTAAATAGTGGAAAGTAAGTGTTTTGTCTTGTGAGGTTCCCACGTTAATTTTTTCTTGAATATTTTGACAGTGGATGTTGTAAGTAATGGTTTAGTAATATGTTCTTACAGATAGGAATAATCTAGAGTGGTTGGGATAGTATCAGTTTTTTTTTGAGATGAAGTGTATAGCTTTGTCGCCGAAGCTGGGGTGCAGTGGCTCTGTCTTGGCTTATGGCAACCGCTGCCTTCTGGATCCAAGCTATTCTCCTGCCTCAGCATCCTGAGTAACTGGTATTAGATATGTGTGCCGCACAGCGGGGCCAATTTTTGTATTTTTAGTGCAGACAGCGTTTCACCTTGTTTGCCAGGCTGTTCTTAAAATCCTGATCCACCCTCCTCAGACTCCCGAAGTGCTAAGATTATAGGCGTGTGCCACCACTGTCAGCCTATCGTATTTAATTGATAATATGAATGGAAACGCTTTAAACCTCATACTTAGGGGAAAGTGAAGTGTATAAAACATAAACAACAGCATAAAGTTTCCGACGGGATTGCTTAAAGTTTTAAGACATCACTGAATGATACAAATATTTAGACCGAAATAACTAAATGAATTAATTTTCCTGATTATACAAACTAAAGAAATGAAATACATCAAGTTCCAGAAGTTTTGCAGTCCATAATTCTTACAATTGACAGACTAATCTGCAAGGAGGAAGTATTTTCTTGAAAAATTTTGACAGAATCATCAATTTTTACAGGGTAAGGGTACAAATAATTTTAAAGGGAGAAGTTACCAACTTTGATTTTCAAGTGAGTTATTCATGTTATGGAGTGTTTTCATTCACCTGTAGCATTGTGAGGATGAAGTGAAAAGATAAATCTCCCGAGTCTTGTGTATCTTACTGTCCATGTGTGATGGCTCAGGTCTCTAATTCTAACACTTGGGGAGGCCGAGGCTTGCAGAGCACTTTAGGACAGGAGTTGAAGACCAGGCTGGCCAACACCATGAAACCCCATCTCTACCAA